CAGTTAGATAATTAAAATGGCACATTGGCAGAAGATGGTTTCCCTCGTGTCTCATACATAGCATTTAGGAATGAAAGTGCTCAGCGTCCCAGTGGTTCTCCTTTTGAACTGGCTCATCCATTACTGGGGTAATGATTTTCCGTCTGGGCAACAGCAAAGCCAAAGGCCTATTACACAGGCAACATAAAGTTAAAAAGACATTATGAATAAAACGTTGGCTCATGCCGGCTTTTGCCAAGCCTTCTCCAGAGAAGATTGCCTGATGCCGACACGTGTTTATTACACTTAATAATGTTTACAGAATTCTTCTTTGAGCTCATTAGAGCTGTCAGATCAGAAGTAAATGTATTCCCCCCTCTGTTTATCTCTAAAGACTTCTCAGTCAATAAAGCAAGATGAATGACATCCAGGGCGCAGACAAGTACTCTTGAGCTTCGCAAACACTGCCAAGTTAAACCCTCAGCCAGGGTGGGCTCGTGGGTCTCAGGACTGAGGGAGCATGCATCTCATCAGCCACTTAGTTCTCTTGGCGGTGCTTCTCCAACTTTAATGTGCTTGGAATCTCCCTGAGAGCTTCATAAAATACACAATGCTAGGCCCCCTTCCCAGAGATTTTGGTTCACTAGATCTGGGTTAGGGCCCAGAAATTTGCATTTCTAGCAAGCCCCCAGGTGATGCTGATGCTGCAGGTGCATGTAACCCACTCAGAGTAGTCCTATTCTGGAGTTCATTTTCTTTTGTTGCGGAGGAGGGTGGCGGTACCCCTTGGCAACTTGGGACATCCTGGCTGGCCTGTGGCATGCATCAGCCACAGCGGTGAAGGCGGCAGGGGCAGCAACCAGAGCAGCAGCAGTGGCAGCAGTAGCAGGCGCGGCCGCCGCCGCCTCCGGCTCAGCTCACGCGGAAACCCCACTGGGCCGTCGTGGCTCCGCGCGGTTGCGGGCCAGCGTGGAGAGGCGGGACGTGGCGCCCGGGGGCGGGGCCTGGCGCCAGGGGGCGGGGCGCAGCGAGCCGGGCTCCCGCTGTCTGCTCTCAGCGGCGGCGGCAGGGGCTGAGGGCACAGCCAGCGGGCGGCGCGCCGCGGACTCCAAGGCAGCCCGCCAAAAGGTAAAGCCAGGAGAGCGCGCTGGCGGGTCTTCAGACTGCTAAATGAAAACCATTGTTTTTGCAGAATCCTGAACATCATCATAAAAAGACAGTCACCAGTCCTGCTCATCTGGAGGACTGTTCTCACAATCTTCAGCAAGGAGGTACGTTCAGGTTTAGTCCTTTTAAGTTCTCTAAGACTGTCTAATCCAGCCACTTATTTTACAGATAAAACAGAGTACTGCAGAGATGAAGTAACTTGCCCTAAGACCCATACCTGGTAAGTAATGAAAGAAAAAGTAAATTACATTTGATATATATATTTTTTTCATTTTTTCTTACAGAATTAACAGCTCTGAAATTTGAAGGTGCTAGTGTCTCACTGGTCTTAAACTGCGAAGCTGAACGACGAAAGCATCCTTCCTGTAATCAGTGTAGCAAAATGACAGGCAGAGAAACCATGCTGGGAAGAAGCAAGGTCATCAGTTGAACCATCTTGACTTTGGCCCAGAACACAGCTCAGCCTCAACTCCTGCAGTGCATTTGCCTCCCTCACTTTGGTTTAAGACCTGGAGTGATGTGTTCCTGCTCCAGAGCACCTTTCTTTCTGTGAGGCCCGAAACATGACCACCAGCGGCCACGCATGTCCGGTCCCAGCAGTGAACGGACACATGACTCACTATCCAGCCACACCCTACCCGTTACTCTTTCCACCTGTCATCGGAGGACTTTCCCTGCCTCCCCTCCATGGCCTTCATGGACATCCGCCTCCGAGTGGATGCAGCACCCCGTCGCCGGCAAGTAAGTCCTGCTGGAATTTGCTCTCTTTTCTCTTTTTTCTCCCTCTACCCCATCTCTATTATAGCAATTGAAACACAGAGCACCAGCTCTGAGGAACTCGTCCCAAGCCCCCCATCTCCACTTCCTCCCCCTCGAGTGTACAAACCCTGCTTCGTCTGCCAGGACAAATCATCAGGGTACCACTATGGGGTCAGCGCCTGTGAGGGATGTAAGGTGAGTATTCACACTTCTGTGCCTGATGAACTCTGAGTTTTTTCATCTTCTTGCTTGCTTGCAGGGCTTTTTCCGCAGAAGTATTCAGAAGAATATGATTTACACTTGTCACCGAGATAAGAACTGTGTTATTAATAAAGTCACCAGGAATCGATGCCAATACTGTCGACTCCAGAAGTGCTTTGAAGTGGGAATGTCCAAAGAATGTAAGTGGAGTCTCAAAAAACTTTTTCCCTGTGACCCCTGATGTGCCTTCTCTCTCGTTTCCAGCTGTCAGGAATGACAGGAACAAGAAAAAGAAGGAGACTTCGAAGCAAGAATGCACAGAGAGCTATGAAATGACAGCTGAGTTGGACGATCTCACAGAGAAGATCCGAAAAGCTCACCAGGAAACTTTCCCTTCACTCTGCCAGCTGGGTAAATACACCACGGTAAGAGATACTCCTGCCCCAGGCTGCTGGGACTGTATCTGATGACATTTTCTCTCTCTCCTAGAATTCCAGTGCTGACCATCGAGTCCGACTGGACCTGGGCCTCTGGGACAAATTCAGTGAACTGGCCACCAAGTGCATTATTAAGATCGTGGAGTTTGCTAAACGTCTGCCTGGTTTCACTGGCTTGACCATCGCAGACCAAATTACCCTGCTGAAGGCCGCCTGCCTGGACATCCTGGTATGTGCCTTTTTGAGCTCTCAATGGGTCTGTAGAACATCCATCAATTTTTTTTTCCTTCCAGATTCTTAGAATTTGCACCAGGTATACCCCAGAACAAGACACCATGACTTTCTCAGACGGCCTTACCCTAAATCGAACTCAGATGCACAATGCTGGATTTGGTCCTCTGACTGACCTTGTGTTCACCTTTGCCAACCAGCTCCTGCCTTTGGAAATGGATGACACAGAAACAGGCCTTCTCAGTGCCATCTGCTTAATCTGTGGAGGTACCAACTATGTAGAAAAGCCTCATGAAATTATTTTGTTTAATACTTTATTCCTGGTATCCAGACCGCCAGGACCTTGAGGAACCGACAAAAGTAGATAAGCTACAAGAACCATTGCTGGAAGCACTAAAAATTTATATCAGAAAAAGACGACCCAGCAAGCCTCACATGTTTCCAAAGATCTTAATGAAAATCACAGATCTCCGTAGCATCAGTGCTAAAGGTATGTCTTCGTGCTCTCAGTACTGTAGTCACTTAACCATATTTCCATTATCTCTTTTGAAAAGGTGCAGAGCGTGTAATTACCTTGAAAATGGAAATTCCTGGATCAATGCCACCTCTCATTCAAGAAATGCTGGAGAATTCTGAAGGACATGAACCCTTGACCCCAAGTTCAAGTGGGAACACAGCAGAGCACAGTCCTAGCATCTCACCCAGCTCAGTGGAAAACAGTGGGGTCAGTCAGTCACCACTCGTGCAATAAGACATTTTCTAGCTACTTCAAACATTCCCCAGTACCTTCAGTTCCAGGATTTAAAATGCAAGAAAAAACATTTTTACTGCTGCTTAGTTTTTGGACTGAAAAGATATTAAAACTCAAGAAGGACCAAGAAGTTTTCATATGTATCAATATATATACTCCTCACTGTGTAACTTACCTAGAAATACAAACTTTTCCAATTTTAAAAAATCAGCCATTTCATGCAACCAGAAACTAGTTAAAAGCTTCTATTTTCCTCTTTGAACACTCAAGATTGCATGGCAAAGACCCAGTCAAAATGATTTACCCCTGGTTAAGTTTCTGAAGACTTTGTACATACAGAAGTATGGCTCTGTTCTTTCTATACTGTATGTTTGGTGCTTTCCTTTTGTCTTGCATACTCAAAATAACCATGACACCAAGGTTATGAAATAGACTACTGTACACGTCTACCTAGGTTCAAAAAGATAACTGTCTTGCTTTCATGGAATAGTCAAGACATCAAGGTAAGGAAACAGGACTATTGACAGGACTATTGTACAGTATGACAAGATAAGGCTGAAGATATTCTACTTTAGTTAGTATGGAAGCTTGTCTTTGCTCTTTCTGATGCTCTCAAACTGCATCTTTTATTTCATGTTGCCCAGTAAAAGTATACAAATTCCCTGCACTAGCAGAAGAGAATTCTGTATCAGTGTAACTGCCAGTTCAGTTAATCAAATGTCATTTGTTCAATTGTTAATGTCACTTTAAATTAAAAGTGGTTTATTACTTGTTTAATGACATAACTACACAGTTAGTTAAAAAAAATTTTTTTACAGTAATGATAGCCTCCAAGGCAGAAACACTTTTCAGTGTTAAGTTTTTGTTTACTTGTTCACAAGCCATTAGGGAAATTTCATGGGATAATTAGCAGGCTGGTCTACCACCTGGACCATGTAACTCTAGTGTCCTTCCTGATTCATGCCTGATATTGGGATTTTTTTTTCCAGCCTTCTTGATGCCAAGGGGCTAATTAATATTAACAACTCCCAAAGAAACAGGCATAGAATCTGCCTCCTTTGACCTTGTTCAATCACTATGAAGCAGAGTGAAAGCTGTGGTAGAGTGGTTAACAGATACAAGTGTCAGTTTCTTAGTTCTCATTTAAGCACTAGTGGAATTTTTTTTTTTTGATATATTAGCAAGTCTGTGATGTACTTTCACTGGCTCTGTTTGTACATTGAGATTGTTTGTTTAACAATGCTTTCTATGTTCATATACTGTTTACCTTTTTCCATGGAGTCTCCTGGCAAAGAATAAAATATATTTATTTTAAAGGTGTGTGGGAGCTTTTACTACACCTTTATCT